TAGGCAGTAATGCATTTATAAAACATCTATGAGTTGGGTGCACACGGGGTAATTTTCCACATATGGCTAATCCTAGCCTCATCAGATTAAGTTTCCCTGTCTTGTCATTTCCGAGGATGTATCCTATTAGAAGTCTAGCCCTTTATTCCTACAAATTGAATTTCCACTACTGTAGGCTAACATCTGAATGGACTCATCTTACTATTCCATGCATAGTACCAGGCACGTTGCGTGCTTTTACTACATTTTGTATAATTTTTACGTCTGTGTTTGATGTCCTGAAAAATACCGTCCACAATTACTTCACAGCTAGCCCCAGCACTTGGCGCCCAGCGGGTTTTCCTAGTCCCTCCCTGCCAAATCACGTTGGGACTGAGACAAGAGGCACTGCGGGTCTCTTACCTATAGTTACGAAGCAATGGACTCCCTTATTACTTCGTTTCCCAAATAGGGGGTGGGACACACAACCGAGGGAGTATGAGGAAAACAACTTGCGGGTCTTCGAGCCACTTGCGTCTTTCTGTGGGCGAGCCTTTCCAGGCCAATTACATTTTCTTTACTCATATTGCATAAATAGCAGAACTACATTTACCACAAAGGCCCGACATTCATGGTCATGGATCCTTGCGCATGTTTTCTAAGAGCAAACTGTACAAACACATAAACTCTGAAACACTGACGCACAAGCGAAAACACACGCACATGTTTGGGTCTTCTCCCGCTGCGCAAGTTCTTTGAAACTGAGCGGAGAAAAATCGTCTTCACATGGTGTCTCACACTTTCGACACAATCTTATCGGGAAACGTAACACGTAAACAAAATTTTTTAAAATGCATTATCAAAAACGATGACAATCCCTTTCGTCTTATGTTCCTTTTTGTCTTTAAGCTTTGGGGGGATTTATGTTGCGTTTCCAAACTGCTTCTGCCTGTCGGCGCCTGTGTGGAAACTGCGACGAGTCTGGGAGCGGCTGCCGGAGAGGCGGGGCAGAGGTGTGACGTCATCGCCGCGGGGCGGAGGCGACAGTGTCTAGCGGGAGCTCCGCGTGTAGCTACGCCGGCCGCCTGGCTTTGAGACAACGTGATTCTCCGCAGCTGGTCGCCTACCCGTGATGTTCTGCCCACGTCGAGACCTGAGCTGAAATGGCAGACGATCTCGGAGACGAGTGGTGGGAGAACCAGCCGACTGGAGCAGGCAGCAGCCCAGGTACCCACTCTGTGCCCGCGCTCCTACGGGGCCTTTTCTGATTTTCAAACTTTATATTTTCTAGAAGCATCAGATGGTGAAGGAGAAGGAGACACAGAAGTGATGCAGCAGGAGACAGTTCCAGTTCCTGTACCTTCAGAGAAAACCAAACAGGTGAGGGGTCACTGTGGGAGAGCCACCACTGTATTAAAATGTTCTCATTTGTATTTCTTAATAGCCTAAAGAATGTTTTTTGATACAACCAAAGGAAAGAAAAGAGAATACCACCAAGACCAGGAAAAGAAGAAAGGTAATATTAATAATTTCTTAAATTTGTATGGCTCGTCCCATTTTTCTTCTTTCTCATATCTTAGAAGAAAATTACTGATGTTCTTGCAAAATCAGAACCAAAACCAGGGTTACCTGAAGACCTACAGAAGCTGATGAAGGACTATTATAGCAGCAGACGCTTGGTGATTGAATTAGAAGAACTGAACCTGCCAGGTATAGCCAAGCTTCAATTTTCCTAAAGACAATTATCTACAAAGCATGTTTATTATATTTCTAGACTCCTGTTTCCTCAAGGCCAATGATTTGACTCACAGTCTTTCCTCATACCTAAAAGAAAGTAAGTAAACTCTGATTTTAATCTATTTAAACTTCAAATAATTGTTTTCTGTTCTTTTTTCCAGTTTGTCCTAAGTGGGTAAAACTTAGGAAGAACCACAGTGAGAAGAAATCGGTCCTGATGCTGATCATCTGCAGCTCGGCCGTCCGAGCCCTGGAGCTCATTAGGTTGGAAGGTTCACCTATTCCATATCATAAATTTCTTAAGCATTCACCTGCTTCTTTTCATTAGGTCGATGACAGCATTCAGAGGAGACGGCAAAGTTATAAAATTATTTGCAAAGCACATAAAGGTAAGCAAGGGCCTGTGTGATCCCTAAAGGCCCCTTTTCTTTCTTCTCTTTCATCTTGGAACAGGTCCAGGCGCAGGTAAAGTTGCTGGAGAAGCGTGTGGTGCACCTGGGTGTAGGAACTCCGGGGAGAATTAAAGAACTTGTTAAACAAGGTATGACAAGAGGGCAGTGATACTCTTGCCCATACTACAGCAACTCTCTTCCTGTCTCTTTCAGGTGGCCTTAATTTGAGCCCCTTAAAATTTCTGGTTTTTGACTGGAACTGGAGAGATCAGAAGTTGAGGAGAATGATGGACATTCCCGAGGTACCACGTAACCAGCAGTTGCCTTTAATCATAATCTTTTTTTCCCCCCTTTTCTCTCATTTAGATAAGAAAGGAGGTATTCGAACTTCTGGAAATGGGAGTGCTCAGTCTGTGCAAGTCAGAATCCTTGAAACTGGGCCTTTTCTAAGTCTGTGTCCTAATGAAGATTCCAGTTTTCACAGTAGAAGTTGCATCTTATTTAATGACTCTGATACATTGCAAGCACTCAGTAAATATCAGCAAATAGTTTATGTTAATTGTGTCAACAGATGGATCACTGGAATGTGGGGATTCTGAAACAGAAATGAAACTGTCCTTTTGACAACTCTCTTATATAATAAAGTATCACCGGCTTGTGTATGATCCTTGTTGAGCGGACCGTGTTTTTCTGTCACCAACTGGCTTCTGATGTAACTGTGCAGGAGAAAGGAAAGAGCAGCTGGGTGACCTTAGGCAAGCGTAAGGTCTTGCCTCTCTGAGCCCCATCTTATCAACTCAAAGTGGGAATGTCTCACAGCATTGTTGAGGATTCCAGGAGATAGTACATGGGGAGCAGATTTGTAAACTCTGAGGCATGGTCCCAGCAAAAAGGGTGGCAGGTATATTAATCCATTCTCACATTGCTATAAAGAACTACCCGAGACTGGGTAGATTATAAAGAAAAGAGGTTTAATTGACTCACAGTTTCACAGGCTGTACAGGAGGCATGGCTGAGAGGCCTCAGGAAACTTGGCAGAAGGTGAAGGGGAAGCAAGCACATCTTCACATGGCGACAAGAGAGCAAGAGAGTGAAGGGAGAAATGCCACACACTTTTAAACGACTAGATCTTGTGAGAACTCACTCCCTATCATGAGAACAGCAGAACAGCAAGGGGAAAATCTGTCCCTATGATCCAGTCACCTTCCACCAGGTCCCTCCCCCAACATTGGGAATTATAATTCAACATAAGATTCGGGTGGAGACACAGAGCCAAACCATGTCAATTCCACCCCGGCCTCTTCCAAATTTCATGTTCTTCTCACATTTCAAAACACAATCATGCCTTCTCAACAGTCCCCCAAAGTCTTAACTCATTCCAGCATTAACTGAAAAGTCCAACTCCAAAGTCTGATCTGAGACAAGGCAACTTCCTTCCACCTATGAGCCTGTAAAATAAAAAACAAGTTAGTCATTTCCAAGATACAATGGAGGTACAGGCATTGGGTAAATGCTCCCATTCCAAGTGGGAGAAACTGGCCCAAAGGAGCTAAAGGCCTCATGCCAGTTTGAAACCCAGCAGGGCACTCTTTGAATCTTAAAGCTCCAAAATAATCTTTGACTCCATGTCTCACATCCAGGCCACTCTGATGCAAGGAGTGGGCTCCCAAGGCCTTAGGCAGCTCTGCCCCTGTGGCTCTGCAGGGTACAGTCCCCATGGTTGCTTTCACAGGCTGGTGTTGAGTGCCTACAGCATATCCAGGTACACAGTGTAAGCTGTCAGTGGATCTACCATTCTGGGGTCTGGAGGATGATGGCTCTCTTCTCACAGCTCCACTAGGCAGTGCCCCAGTGGGGACTCTGTGTAGGGTCTCCAACCCCACATTTCCCCTCTGCACTGCCCTAGTAGAGGCTCTCCATGAGGGCTTCACCCCTGTAGCAGACTTCTGCCTGGACATCCAGGCGTTTCCATACATCCTCTGAAATTGAGGCAGAGGCTCCCAAACCTCAGCTCTTGCCTTCTGCACACCCATAAGCCCAACAGCACGTGGAAGCTGCCAAGGCTTGGGGCTTGCACCCTCTGAAGCAATGGTTCAGCTGTACCTTGGCCCCTTTTAGTCACAGCTGGAGCTGGGGCAGCTGGGAATTAGGCTGCCATGTCCTAAGGCTGCACAGAGCAGCTGGGCCCAGGGCCTAGCCCACGAAACCATTTTTTTCCTCCTAGGCCTCTGGGCCTGTTTGGTGGGGCTGGGGAGGGCTGCCACGAAGGTCTCTGAAGTGCCCTGGAGGCATTTTATCCATTGTTTTGGCTATTAACATTTGGCTCCTCTTGTGCAAACTTCTGCAGTGAGCTTGAATTTCTCCCCAGAAAATGGCTTTTCTTTTCTACCACATGGTCAGGCTGCAAATTTTCAAGCTTTTATACTCTGCTTTGCTTTTAAATATAAGTTATCTCTGCTTATGCAAATGAGCATAGGCTTTTAGAAGCAACCAGGCCACCTCTTGAACACTTTGCTGCTTAGAAATTTCTGCCGGATACCCTAAGTCATCTCTCCCAAGTTCAAAGTTACACAGATCCCTAAAGCAGGGGCACAATGCCACCAGTCTCTGCTAAAGCATAGCAAGAGTGACCTTTGCTCCAGTTCCTGATAAGTTCCTCATCTCCATTTGAGACCACCTCAGCCTGGACTTCATTGTCCATATCACTATCAGCATTTTGGTCAAAACTGTTCAACAAGTCTCTAGGAGGTTCCAAACATCCCTCATATTCCTGTCTTCTTCTGATCCTTCCAAACTGTTGCAACTTCTCCCCGTTACCCAGTTTCAAAGTTGCTTCCACATTTTTTAGGTATCTTTATAGAAATGTCCCACTTCTCTGGTACCAATTTTTTGTATTCTTCCATTTTTACACTGCTATGAAGAACTACCTGAGACTGGGTAGTTTATAATGAAAAGAGGTTTAATTGACTTCCAGTTCCACAGACTGTACAGGAGGATGGCTGGGGAGGCCTCAGGAAATTTACAATCATGGCAGAAGATGAAAGGGATGCAACCACATCTTGTGGCAACAAGAGAGCAAGAGAGTGAAGGGGGAAGTGCTATACACTTTTAAACAATCAGATCTCTTGAGAACTCACTATCATGAGAACAGCAAGGGGGAAATCTGCCCCCATGATCTAATCACCTCCCACCAGATCCCTCCCCCAACACTGGGAATTACAATTCGACATGAAACTTGGGTGGGGACACAGCCAAACCACATCAGCAGGGTAGTGGTAGAAAGAGCATCAAGTGAATTTGGCCCTTTGTAAACGTATAAAAAGACAACAATATAATTACAGCTGTCTTATTAACTTTTTTTTAAAAACTTTCTATTTTGAAACTTCAGGCTTAATAGAAAAGTTTAAAAAATAGAGAATTCCCATATCCCCTTCCCTGAGCTTTCCCTGTGTTAAATTCTTGTATAACCATAATAGAGTTATCAAAACTAAGAAGTCATCACTGGTACTGTATAATTAACTAAACTACAGAGTTTATTTGGATTTCTCCAATTTTTCCACTAATGTCCTTGTTCTATTCCAGGATTCACTGCAGGATCCCACATTGCACTTACTTAGTTGTTGTATCTTTTTGGTTTCTTCAGACCAGTGACAGTTCCTCAGTATTTCCCTGTCTTTCATGACCTTCACACTTTTGAACAGTATCCATCGTGTATTTTGTAGAATGTCCTTCAATTTGGATTTGTCTGTAATGTTCTCATGATTTGATTAAAGTTATGCATTTTTTGACCAGAATACCACAGAAGTGAGTATGTCCTTCTGGATTT